GAGGATAAGGACGTCATTCAAAAATAGAGAGATTCTCAAGCCTCCAGAGTGCGGGGGCCCAGCCGAGCATGCTGGCGGCTTCCAGGGAGGTGGCCACGCCCCAGGGGAAGTGGTTGCATGGAGGAAGAATCTCAGAGGAGGCTTGGACGTGGTAGAGCAACGCTAGTCCTGTGTTAGGACTGGCTAGTCCGTCCTGCAGGGATGAGGGGCAGAGCCTCAGCAGAAGTCCAGGCCAGTGTCCCCCCTCCAGCATAAGAGCCCCCCACTCCCACAGGGCGGAGGAACCACTGTGGTGGCGGAGCTTATTTCCCAGCAGCCCCGCGGGATGAGACCCAAACGAGAAGTTAGGGTGAGTTTGGAGGACATAAAGTGAGCTGGCTTCCCGTATACTGGCTGTGTGGAGTAATGTTCACGGCAACAGATTTCCATCTCCTCAGCCTCAGGCCCAACCCTGCTACCCCAGCCATACTCAGAGGCTCTGGAAATCTTACCTGGAGGAGACTCTTCTGTTACCACCAAGCCAGGAAGTTTCATGGCTTGGGAAGACCAAGAGGAAGTCCACCTCCCCCTCTCCTGCACCTGGAGTCTCCCATGTGCACGGAGGCCACGCCCCCACCCCGCCCTCAGGTGGCATCAGCCCAGGATCTGACCCTGGACTGGCTCACACTCAGTTGCCTCTGGCCAGTGCAGGGCTCAGCCAGGGATGGCTTCTAGCTGACAGTGGGAGGAATTAATTCATCTGACCGGAATATTCTTTTCTCTTCTGGGCTGTTGGTTTTTCAAGTGCAACAAAGATTCCATACAGCTCCAAGGAAGGAGCCAAGAAAAACATTCTGTGCCAAAGTGAGATCCTGGAAGTGAAACCCCGGAATAAAGCTGAAAAACGGGCTCCAGTTGGGTGCCAGGAAATGCAGGACTGGAATGTGACTTGACTTCCGGCAGCGCGCAGGTGCTCCCGGGTCACCTGCTTTGAGGTCCAGCCTCCTGCCCTGCCTCAGGTGACCACATGACCACTGTGGACTTTGCCCTGAAACCTTCTGGGAGGAGAAGAGGCCTGACCTTGGCGCTGGGGTCCAGTGGGCATTGCTCTGGTCCGAGGCTGCTGCTCTTGACCTCTGCTCTGCGGCTGTTTTCCATTGGAGTAGAGGCTCCTCCTGTCCTGTCCTGCCTGTGGAGGGAAGCAAACCTTCCCCTGGACCAGAGAGAGGAGAAAGCGGAGACAGGTAGCAACGCTGTGGACTGGTGATGACAGGCTCTTCAGCTCCCTGCAAGTGACCGGGCCTGGGGAACAGGTGAGTCATTGTTTAAACCTCTGTGCCCTTTGCACTTGCTTCAGACGGTTGTGATTCTTTGCAGGGCATGGCACAGGCACACAGGACCCCCCAGCCCAGGGCTGCCCCCAGCCAGCCCCGTGTGTTCAAGCTGGTTCTCCTGGGAAGTGGCTCCGTGGGTAAGTCCAGCTTGGCTCTTCGGTACGTGAAGAACGACTTCAAGAGTATCCTGCCTACGGTGGGCTGTAAGTGAGGGCAGAGCACCCCTTTGTTGGTCCTGAGTAAGCCCTCTGGGCCTCCCTGTTTCAGGTGCGTTCTTCACAAAGGTGGTGGATGTGGGTGCCACCTCTCTGAAGCTTGAGATCTGGGACACAGCTGGCCAGGAGAAGTACCACAGCGTCTGCCACCTCTACTTCAGGGGTGCCAACGCTGCGCTTCTGGTGTACGACATCACCAGGAAGGTAGGGCCCGCCTTGAGGCACGTCCCACCCTCTGTTTGATGTTACTTTTTTTCTTCTTTTCTAGGATTCCTTCCTCAAGGCTCAGCAGTGGCTGAAGGACCTGGAGGAGGAGCTGCACCCAGGAGAAGTCCTGGTGATGCTGGTGGGCAACAAGACGGACCTCAGCCAGGAGCGGGAGGTGACCTTCCAGGTACCGCCCAGGAGACCCTGCTCTGCTCTTCCACAGCAGGAGAGAGCCCTGCCCGCCTGTGTCAAGACCTTGGCACTCACACTTTCATACACGCACACCCACACACGCACACACTTACACATGTGCACACACACCTCTACACGCCCACATGCATTTACACACATGCACACCCCCCACATTCACTCTCACTTGCACCCACACACATTTACAAGTGAACACACACACACGCACACACACACAGCTTTCCACCTGAGTTTCTCTTTTAGTCAAAGATTTCCGGTCTTTCCTGAAAAACTCAGGCCCAGTGCAATGGCAGTTCAAGCCCAGTGGCCGGCAGAGGGAAGGGCAGGGCGGCAGCTGCAGGGTGGGCTCGGCTTGAACGAGAAAAGTGATCTAGTTCCTCAGCAGGGCTCCCTTCCCTACTCTGTTCCCAGAAGGGGCTTCTGTGCAAATGTAGCCTCCTTCACTCGAGTTTTGTCAGTCCTCCTTACAGGCAGAGGCAGCGGTCACCCAGGTGTCGCTGTTGTTTCTCTTCCACGGCATCCCACCTCCCCCACCACATTTAGGACGAAGACCGTGTAAACAGCTGCAGACAAGTGGCTGATGGGGAGACCCCACACACACTAGAGGCTGGCGCAGGGGAAGACCCAACTCAGGGCTTAGACCGACGGGCGCGCCTCCCAAAGAGAAAAGGCCCCAGCTTCAATGGAGGCTGTGGAGAGATGGAGAAGTGGGGTGAAGATTTTGGAGAATCTCGGGGGAGAGCAAGGGGAGCAAAGGGAGACAGCGTCAGTCTGAGCCCTCGTTGCAAGTTGGGGTGGGGGAGAGAGGATCCTGGCAGCAGAGCTGTGCCCTCTGAGAGTGACTACATGGGCTGTGTGCTTGGGCAGGCACAAAAACATGGGCACGAGGTTACTCAAGGCTTGGAGGGGCAGTGGGCGGCCAGGGTGGGTTTGGAGCGTCTGTCTGGGGAGCTGGCTGGGGAGCTCAGTGGGGACAAATGCAGGGCCGGCCGAGGGATCTCCGGGCCAGGACAGGAGGAGTGCACTCACGATGGTGGATGGTGCGAGAGCTGGGGGCATGGCCGGCCACACCTGCTGCCAGCTCCATGTCTGGCTGGACAGTCAGGAGCCTGAGCTGTGCCCTCTGGGATCCACCACAGGCTCCTCTTCCTGGGAGAGTCCCGGAGGCCAGGGGAGGGGCCTGCACAGGAAGGCCCCCATTCCTCGGCCACCCTCGACTCCTGGGCAAGGCTGTGGCCTTCCCATGAATGCTTTCTCCTGGTCACCCGTTGCAAGCCTGCTGTTTTCTGGTTTGCCTTTGCTCTGGGACATCCATTTCTCCCCAGAGGAGAGCTGTGTTGGAAAATGAGGGTTCCCCAGAAGAAGGGCCCAGGTGGGTGCCGTCCAGGGGCCTCCCTCTGCCTCATGTTTCCTGGGTTCTCAGTTGGTTCTTTGCCCAGCATCAAAGCCCACAGGTGCCAACAGGCATGATGGGAGGGGAACCTGGGGGTGGGGACTTGGCTTTCCAGGCCCTGCAGGAGGAGGAAGGCCGCACCCCGCCAGCTAGAGGAAGAGCCTCTTCCAGGGAGCACACCCCGCCCCTCCCTGGTCCTGGCTGCTCAGGAGTGCCAAGAAACACAACTTGGACACGAAACGTGGAGGAGTGCGGGCTCCACGGCTGCAGCTTTCTCGGATCTTACTGTTGGAAGTGAACCAGGTGTCCTTAGGAAACTCTCTTATAAACAGCGCTGGATTTTGTGGCTGTTTCCTTC